CATTTCTTTGTGTGATCAATATCCATCAACAACCATCTCGACCCAAGAACAGGAACATTTATAATTATGGGGTTTTTGTTGCTTTTTGTGGACTACAGCCTTCGTGAGAGGAGGAATTACTCTATTGTGGTTACTCTTGTAACCATACTCAGGTCCTAGACAAGTGCCTGGCCCATCGAAGGTGTAAGTAAATAATGTGATTGAATGACAGAAAGCCTCAACAGACAAATAGTTGAGTCTAGCTAATCTTACATTAAAAACGAAGCAAGCTCAATAAACTAATCTACAACAGTCATCTCTGTAGCAAAGCTGGAGTTTCTTATTCTCTTTTATGTTTATTTTTATTCAGTTCCCTTTCAGGCTATGGAGTTCCTTATTCTCTGGTGTGGCACGCACACCAGAATCTGTGAGAAGCTATGCGTCGTGCTCTGATTTTTCACCCTTAGTTGCCTAACAGGAACATCCCATACTGGTTTTTGTTTTTCTTTTTCTTTTTGAGACAGGGTCTTGCTTTGTCTCCCAGGCTGGTGTGCAGTGGCGCCATCTGGGCTCAATGCAGCCTCGACCTCTTGGGCTCAAACCCTCCCGCCTCAGCTTGCCGAGTACTTGGGACTACAATCGCCCAGCTAATTTTTATATTTTTTTGTAGTGTCTGGGTCTCGCTCTGTTGCCCAGGGTGGTCTCCAACTCCTGGGCTCACGTGATCCTCCCACCTCTGCCTCCCGAGTAGTTGGTATTACAGGTGTGAGCCACCCCGCCCTGCCCCCAGATTGCTTTAGCGCATTCTGACCTACTCCAGCTTTCTTCACATTTCAAAAAGCACCAATCCCAGGATGCAATGCAGACAATGAGTACCAGTCGCTTAGAAACCACACGTCCCAGCATGCCGTCCTCCGGGCAATCGCAAGCCCGATAGGCCCCGCTGCATTCCGGGAGTTGTAGTCTCTAGCGACTGGCCCCGCCCCGTGTGCAGCTTTCGCGGCCTGCGTCTGGAGAAAACCCTAGCGGGTGGCTCCGTGCGGCCAGAGCTCTAGAGAGTGGTGCCGCCTTCCAACCTTCTTCCCCAAGCCCTGGTGGCCGGCTCCGCCTCTTCTCGAATCTTTTCCACAGCCCAAAATGGCCGCAGAGGTGTATTTTGGCGATCTAGAGCTCTTCGAGCCGTTCGACCACCCAGAGGAGTCGATTCCGAAGCCCGTTCACACTCGCTTCAAGGACGACGACGGCGACGAGGAGGACGAAAATGGGGTCGGCGACGCGGAGCTACGGGAGCGGCTTCGGCAGTGCGAGGAGACCATCGAGCAGCTCCGCGCCGAGAATATCCTTTCCTCTCGCTGGGCCCTGTCACCCGGGTGTGGGGCCGGGGCAGCGCCAGGCGTGGGGCCGGGGCAGCGCCGGGCGAGGGCGAGGGCGCGGGCGGAAGTTCCAGGAGGGCCAGAATTCCAAGTGCTTTCTGTCACCCGCCGGCGGACCGAGAGTCTAGGGTTCGGGGCGCGCAGGCTGCCTCGGCGCAGACCTCTTCCCCTCAGGGAGGCCGTCTCCTGACCAGACCCACTCCTGCCTCCCACCCGGGTGCCGTGTTTAGGGTTATTTTAGGCTGCTCACCTGACAGATTGTACACAAGCCCTTAATTGCCCCCCTCTGTTTGAGGTCGTGGTGAGGTTTCATATTTCGCAGCCACGCTCAAATTGTGCCGTCATGTTACAGTTGTAGGTGATGAAATACCGGCTGCTTAGACGCGGGATCGGTTTTTATACCGGGGCAAACGCTAGTGGTCCCAGAATGCAGAGTTGGGGGCCTCAAGGAATCCGGGTGTGCTGAGATAATTGGTTAATTGCTTGATTAAAATTGGGGATTAATTTTAGAGTTCTTCCACTCGGAGCTCGCTTCTGTGCTGAAGATGCTTTGCAACGCCTTGAGGAAAACGCGCCAAAGAAGTTTCTGTTAGACTTGAGTTACAAGATTGCAGATTTTTCTTGATTTGCTAGTATGTTTTTTTTTACGTTCGTAGAGTTTTATCTTCTAAGAATATGTTCTAACTTCTGTTTTAGTGGAATATTGGTGAACGATACTAAGTTAGATGGACCTATATTACAGATTCTATTCATGAACAATGCTATTTCAAAGTAAGTAATTTTTTCCCTTTCCTAAATATAATCTGGGTTCTGACCATTTTGTCCTCTTACACAGGCAATATCATCAAGAAATAGAGGAATTTGTATCAAATTTAGTAAAAAGATTTGAGGAACAGCAGAAAAATGATGTGGAAAAGACTTCCTTTAATCTTTTGCCCCAGGTATTTCAAATTTAAGAGACTTTAAGATTAGTCCGGTTGTAATATGTGTTTTTCTTTGTATTAGCCATCCAGTATTGTGCTAGAGGAGGACCACAAAGTGGAAGAGTCCTGTGCCATTAAAAACAACAAGGAAGCTTTCAGTGTAAGTTTGGACATTTCAGTTTTGAATTCAGCAATAGCAATATTTTTTGACTTGTTTTCTGCAGGTTGTAGGAAGTGTCCTGTATTTTACTAATTTTTGCCTTGATAAATTGGGGCAACCGCTTCTAAATGAAAACCCTCAGCTTTCCGAAGGATGGGAAATACCCAAGTATCCTACATAGTGAATGAAGATCTTTTATGTGATAACTATTCCTTAATAAAATTCACTAAAGGTACCATCAAGTCTTCAGCCACATTGTTTCTCTAGAAGGGCAAGAAATACAAGTAAAGGCAAAAAGGTTTGTGTGGGGAGTTGTTTTGTTTTACTTATATTATAAAAATCTTTGTCTTTTGACCAAATAGGCCAAAGCCTCACTGTTTCAATTGTGGTTCTGAAGAACACCAAATGAAAGATTGCCCAATGGTAAATTTTTCTCATGTTAAGAAAAGTCTTTGAAACCATTCTTTTCAAATGTGTCATGATGTAGCCTCGGAATGCTGCTCGAATAAGTGAAAAGAGAAAAGAGTATATGGATGCCTGTGGAGAAGCAAACAATCAGAATTTCCAGCAGCGATACCACGCAGAAGAAGTAGAAGAAAGATTTGGAAGATTCAAGCCAGGAGTTATTAGGTACTAATGGCATTTTACCATAGAAGGTCATTAGTATTTTTCTTCCTCCTTTATTTTTACTTAGTGAGGAACTTCAAGATGCACTAGGTGTGACAGACAAGAGTCTTCCACCTTTTATCTATCGGATGCGCCAGCTAGGGTACCCACCAGGGTGGCTCAAAGAGGCTGAATTGGAGAATTCGGGGCTTGCACTCTATGATGGAAAAGGTATAGTATCTTAAGTTAGAGAAGTCACCTTAGCAATATTAACACTTTTTATGGTCTGTAATAGATGGCACTGATGGGGAAACAGAAGTTGGAGAAATACAACAGAATAAAAGTGTCACTTACGATCTCTCAAAATTGGTCAACTATCCTGGTTTTAATATATCTACTCCCAGAGGAATTCCAGACGTAAGTATATTGATTTTTTTAAATTATCATGTTGTTTTTTTTTTCCTTCTCTTTTCATCATTAGGAATGGAGGATCTTTGGTTCCATACCAATGCAGGCATGTCAGCAGAAGGATGTGTTTGCCAATTACCTTACTTCTAACTTCCAAGCGGTAAATAGATTTTAAGGGTGTGCTCTATAAAATTAACTTGTGTTTGGTCTGGTTGCTCTTTTAGCCAGGTGTGAAGTCTGGCAACAAGAGGTCTTCATCTCACTCTAGCCCAGGTAGTCCAAAGAAGCAGAAGAATGAAAGCAACTCAGCGGGATCTCCCGCCGACATGGAGCTCGATTCAGGTAGGTTTCATCCTATGGCTCTGATTTCTCTCTTCTAAAGTATCTCTTAACTTTCTTACTTCAGATATGGAGGTACCACATGGTTCTCAGAGCAGCGAAAGTTTTCAGTTTCAACCACCATTACCTCCTGACACTCCTCCACTCCCCCGGGGAACTCCTCCACCCGTCTTCACCCCTCCACTCCCAAAGGGCACCCCGCCGCTGACTCCCAGTGACTCACCCCAGACCAGAACAGCATCTGGAGCTGTGGATGAGGACGCACTGACTCTAGAAGAACTTGAAGAACAGCAGAGGCGGATCTGGGCAGCTCTTGAGCAGGCCGAGAGCGTAAACAGCGACTCCGACGTTCCTGTGGACACACCTTTAACTGGCAATTCCGTTGCCTCATCACCTTGTCCAAATGAGCTAGACCTCCCTGTCCCGGAGGGAAAAACATCTGAAAAGCAGACGCTGGATGAGCCTGAGGTACCAGAGATTTTTACAAAGAAATCAGAAGCTGGACATGCCTCCAGTCCAGACTCTGAGGTGACATCACTTTGTCAGAAGGAAAAAGCAGAGTTGGCTCCGGTAAACACTGAAGGTGCCCTTCTTGATAATGGCAGTGTCGTACCAAACTGTGACATCAGCAATGGGGGCAGCCAGAAGCTCTTTCCTGCAGACACCAGTCCTTCAACGGCCACTAAAATTCATAGCCCTATACCTGACATGAGCAAATTTGCAACTGGAATCACGCCATTTGAATTTGAGAATATGGCAGAATCTACTGGAATGTACCTCAGGATAAGAAGCTTGTTAAAGAACTCACCCCGAAACCAGCAGAAAAACAAAAAGGCCTCTGAATAATGGCTTGACTTAGCACTGAGAGCTATTTAATAACTTTGTTCCGTTAATTAGTACTAATTAAGTGGATAGATAGAATGGTTTTCCTGTTTGTCCCTCCCATGTTTAAAAATCTATCCAAGGTTCATGTTCCAAAGTCAAGCCTATTTTAAAGAAAGACTGAGCTCACTAGTTCAGTATATTTTATTCTCACTGACAAAACTTGGGGGGAGATGTGAATATGACCTGGTTTAGAGAGGGTTTGTTAAGGTTTATACTATTTTTGGATTGTGACTATCCGTCGAGAGTGATGGTTTTTATCTGTCTTTTGTACATTGTTTTCCCTTTCTACATTTTGCTAATTATCCTGTATATAAGTTTAATATATCACTTTTTAAAAGAAAAAATTCTACCATTTTAAATTCATGTTTCAACTCCTACAACCAAATGAGAAAAATCAGGGATGAGCAGCTTTATCCCATTTGGGGTATTTTTGTAAGTGATTTACATGTGTCAATTTTAGTAATACTTTTACTTTTTTGTAACTTCATCCTTCATATATGCTTGCTATACAGGTATGTTCATCTTTGTGTACAGAGGTTTAATAAATTAGTTTTCATATACATAATCTAAGACTTTGAATACAAAAAAGTGATTCACAGGTAAAATCAGTGTATATAACCTTTTTTTTTTTTGAGACAAGGGTTTCACTCTTGTTGCCCAGGCTGGAGTGCAATGGCACAATCTCGGCTCACCGCAACCTCCGCCTCCCGAGTTTAAGCGATTCTCCTGCCTCAGCCTCCGGAGTAGCTGGGATTACAGGCATGTGCCACCACGCCCAGCTAACTTCGTATTTTTAGTAGAGATGGGGTTTCTCCACGTCGGGTCAGGCTGGTCTTGACCTCCTGACTTCAGGTGATCTGCCCGCCCAGCCTCCCAAAGTGCTGGGATTACAGGCGTAAGCCACCTCACCTGGCCGGTGCATATAACTTTTAAGTTTAAAAGTAAATTGTTGGCCAGGCGTGGTGGCTCATGCTTATAATCCTAGCACTTTGGGAGGCCAAGGAGGAAGGATCACCTGAGGTCAGGAGTTCGAGACCAGCCTGGCCAACATGGCAAAACCCCATCTCTACATAAATACAAAAATTAGCCAGGTGTGGTGGTACATGCCTGTAATCCCAGCTACTCGGGAGGCTGAGGCAGGAGAATCACTTGAACCTGGGAGTGGGAGGTTGCAGTGAGCCGAGGTCGCGCCATTGCACTCCAGCCTGGGCAACAAGAGCAAAACTCCATCTCAAAAAAAAAAAAAAAAAAAGGTAAATTGTAAAAATCAGTGGTAGCAAAACAAAAATAATGATAGGAATTGCAAGTTTGGGTGTTTTCAGTGGATTTCAGCCTTAAATATAGAAACAGCAGAATTTTTGAAAAGTAATTATTTTGAAAAATGAATGGCATGCAGCTAGCCTTTGTATAAAAATAATTTTCTAGATTTGAACCCTAATAGTTAAAAATTAAAAATTAAACATAAACATACTGCTTTTAATTGTCAGGTATATATATAAGATAGAGCTGAAACTGTGGTTTAGGTCTTTCTGTGGAATGCCATTACATCTTTATATTAGTCAAGTCCATGAAAATAAATGTTTAGATCGTCTTGAATTGTTAGTCTCAGGCAGTGTTATCCTGCTCTCAGGCCAACAGGGGGAGCAAAATAGAAACATTCCAGATATAGCTTTCATTTTTGAGAACTTGAGTAATCAGAATTTACTGTTCTGTAAAGAATAAAGGAAAGGAAAATTATAAAGAGAGAAATTTCTTTTTAAAGCCCTCACAGAATGTGCTAGAAATAGAATAAAATTTAAAATACTTTTGGCTTCTTTTCCTCAGCTTAAGTTCAAAATAAAAGCAATCCTTTACAGTTGTTTACATAGTGTTTTTAACCTGATCTCGCTC